TCCTAGGCCAGGCGGGGTGGCTCATGCCTGTAATAGCAATACTTTGGGAGGCCGAGGCAGGCAGATCACAAGGTCAAGAGATTGAGACCATCATGGCCAACAAGGTGAAACCCTGTCTCTACTAAAAATACAAAAATTAGCTGGGCGTGGTGGTGCGCACCTGTAGTCCCAGCTACTCAGGAGGCTGAGGCAGGAGAATTGCTTGAACCCTGGAGGCAGAGGTTACAGTGAGCCGAGATTGTGCAACTGCACTCCAGCCTGGCAACAGAGTGAGACTCCGTCTCAAAAAAAAAAAAGCCTCCTGGGTTTCATAAGATAATTGCCCGTACTGTGGGTGCCAGCAGAGGGCTTTATGGGGATCTGGGGAGGAAAATGCTGGTAATCATTTGCTCTGGGAGCAACCATATCTGGGCAGTCTTGCCTGTCTGTGGTCCTGAGGTCTCTGCCATGCTTTGGGACTGAATAAAGGAGTCTGGGAACTATGATTTGGCCTGGGAGTAAAGGGGAGCAGAAGCCCCAAGGCCATGTAGCTAGGCATGGGGTGAGTGAGAAACACAATGGGAAACCTATCTCAGTACGAGGGCTAGCGCCACCCCTGCCTCCTTCTCCAACCCAAGATGGCCATGCATTATCTTCTTTTTTTTTTTTTTTTTTTTTCTGCACCGTCATGGCTCACTTTAGCCTTGACCTCCCAGGCTCAGATGATCCTCCCAACCCCAGCCTCCTCAGTAGCTGGGACTACAGGCATGCGCCACCACACCCGGCTGATTTTTGTATATTTTGTAGAGATGGGGTTTTGCCACGTTGCCCACGCTGGTCTCAAACTCCTGGACTCAAGTGATTTGCCTGCCTTGGCCTCCCAAAGTGCGGATTACAGGCATGAGCCACTGCACCCAGCCACATTATCTTCAGGAAGTCTGTGGATGTCCTCACAGATCTCCTCAGGCAGGAGGAGAGGGCAGTTCAGTCGTACTGAGAAATGCCGGCACAGTAGACAGGCGGTCATGGCTGTCTCTCTCATGCAGGTGCTGAGCGCCGTCCTCAAGGATCTCTACCACCTGCTGAAGCACGTAGTGTGTCTGGAGCCCGATGACGTGGCCAAGCTCCATGCCCAGTTGGCCCTAGAAGAGCTGGATGACATCATGAAAAACTTCCTGTTCCCTCCACAGAAGCTGGAGAAGAAGATCATGGTCCTGCCGTAGACCTGGCTCCAAGGACGTGGAGGAGGCAGGCAGGGCCAGGCACCCAGAGCCGTGCCCAGGTCTTCCAGCAGGTGGCCCTGCTGCCTCTTGAGTGCTGGCAGCATGGCTGACCCTCGGGGTGGTTTTATGGTGCAGGTCACTTGGGTCTTCAGGGTCCCTTCCGAGGGCATGTGTTCAGCACTCCCGCGTTCAGCCTGAGGGGTGTACAGTTAAGAGAAGACAGTTACAGATCTCATTAATCTACATTTTTCACTGTCCTCTAGCATTGAAAGAAGGATGTCTACCTGGTGAAAGTATATTTTAACATGACTGATGGAATTTCACTAATTGCCCACTCTCTTGGAACTTGAGGAGAAGCGGTTGGCCACCCATATGTCACCTAGCTCTATATTCTTTCAGGCTGAGATTCTTCTTCAGGAAAATGAGGAGCAGAACTGGCCACCCTTGGCTGCTCAAGAGGCATTTCAGAGTAGGAGATGCAGTTGGAGGTGGGGAGGGGAAGGAAATAGTTATCAAATAATGCAAAATGGAATAAAGTTATCTTGGATGGAAAGAACAGGGCTAAATCTGGTCCTCTGGTGTCGAGATGGAAAACTGTGGAGTTGAAGAGGCTCTGATGCCCAGAAAGGACAATCAAGCTGGTTGACTCTTCCAGAGAAGAAGGGTAAGCCCTGTATTTATCCTCCCAGGCCATTCTCTCACCTGCCTTTAATTCATTTTTTTTTTAGATGGTGTCTTGCTCTGTCGCCAGGTTGGAGTGCAGTGGCGCAATCTCGGCTCACTGCAACCTCTGCCTCCCGGGTTCAAGCGATTCTACTGCCTCAGCCTCCCGAGTAGCTGGGACTACAGGTGCACACCACCATGCCCAGCTAATTTTTGTATTTTTAGTAGAGGTGGGGTTTCACCATGTTGACCCGGATGATCTCGATCTCCTGACCTCATGATCCACCCACCTCAGCCTCCCAAAGTGCTGGCATTACAGGCGTGAGCCACCGCGCCCAGCCTAATTCATACGATTTTAAAGAAAACAACAACATAAATGCAGGTATGCATACATAACGATTGTGTCTCCTGTTCAATTCTCTTCAGCGCCTCTTTCCTGCCAGCAGGAAGGTTTTGCTGCCTTGGCTTTCGGGAGCCCCCTAGACAGCGAACTGCCCCTTCGCGTGCAGAAGTCGGGGAAGAGTGCTCTCAGCTCGCCTTCCTTGCAGGGTGAGTAGGTTTTGCGGGTTAGAGAGCGGGGCCTGACCCTTCATCTCCTGCCTTCTCTCGCCAGATGCCGGTGCAGCTGACGACAGCCCTGCGTGTGGTGGGCACCAGCCTGTTTGCCCTGGCAGTGCTGGGTGGCATCCTGGCAGCCTATGTGACGGGCTACCAGTTCATCCACACGGAAAAGCACTACCTGTCCTTCGGCCTGTACGGCGCCATCCTGGGCCTGCACCTGCTCATTCAGAGCCTTTTTGCCTTCCTGGAGCACCGGCGCATGCGACGTGCCGGCCAGGCCCTGAAGCTGCCCTCCCCGCGGCGGGGCTCGGTGGCACTGTGCATTGCCGCATACCAGGAGGACCCTGACTACTTGCGCAAGTGCCTGCGCTCGGCCCAGCGCATCTCCTTCCCTGACCTCAAGGTGGTCATGGTGGTGGATGGCAACCGCCAGGAGGACGCCTACATGCTGGACATCTTCCACGAGGTGCTGGGCGGCACCGAGCAGGCCGGCTTCTTTGTGTGGCGCAGCAACTTCCATGAGGCAGGCGAGGGTGAGACGGAGGCCAGCCTGCAGGAGGGCATGGACCGTGTGCGGGATGTGGTGCGGGCCAGCACCTTCTCGTGCATCATGCAGAAGTGGGGAGGCAAGCGCGAGGTCATGTACACGGCCTTCAAGGCCCTCGGCGATTCGGTGGACTACATCCAGGTAAGGGCGCCTCCCTAGGAGCGTGTGTACATCAGAATGGGCTGACGACGCACTCCCTCTGCAGGTGTGCGACTCTGACACTGTGCTGGATCCAGCCTGCACCATCGAGATGCTTCGAGTCCTGGAGGAGGATCCCCAAGTAGGGGGAGTCGGGGGAGATGTCCAGGTAAGATGAGACCAGGGATATCTGTGGGGAGGTTAGGAGGCCCAGCATCTCTATTCCCTTGCAGATCCTCAACAAGTACGACTCATGGATTTCCTTCCTGAGCAGCGTGCGGTACTGGATGGCCTTCAACGTGGAGCGGGCCTGCCAGTCCTACTTTGGCTGTGTGCAGTGTATTAGTGGGCCCTTGGGCATGTACCGCAACAGCCTCCTCCAGCAGTTCCTGGAGGACTGGTACCATCAGAAGTTCCTAGGCAGCAAGTGCAGCTTCGGGGATGACCGGCACCTCACCAACCGAGTCCTGAGCCTTGGCTACCGAACTAAGTATACCGCGCGCTCCAAGTGCCTCACAGAGACCCCCACTAAGTACCTCCGGTGGCTCAACCAGCAAACCCGCTGGAGCAAGTCTTACTTCCGGGAGTGGCTCTACAACTCTCTGTGGTTCCATAAGCACCACCTCTGGATGACCTACGAGTCAGTGGTCACGGGTTTCTTCCCCTTCTTCCTCATTGCCACGGTTATACAGCTTTTCTACCGGGGCCGCATCTGGAACATTCTCCTCTTCCTGCTGACGGTGCAGCTGGTGGGCATTATCAAGGCCACCTACGCCTGCTTCCTTCGGGGCAATGCAGAGATGATCTTCATGTCCCTCTACTCCCTCCTCTATATGTCCAGCCTTCTGCCGGCCAAGATCTTTGCCATTGCTACCATCAACAAATCTGGCTGGGGCACCTCTGGCCGAAAAACCATTGTGGTGAACTTCATTGGCCTCATTCCTGTGTCCATCTGGGTGGCAGTTCTCCTGGGAGGGCTGGCCTACACAGCTTATTGCCAGGACCTGTTCAGTGAGACAGAGCTAGCCTTCCTTGTCTCTGGGGCTATACTGTATGGCTGCTACTGGGTGGCCCTCCTCATGCTATATCTGGCCATCATCGCCCGGCGATGTGGGAAGAAGCCGGAGCAGTACAGCTTGGCTTTTGCTGAGGTGTGACATGGCCCCCAAGCAGAGCGGGTAAAGTGCAATGGGTAAGGGAGGGAAGGGGAATGGAAGAGAAAAGACAGGGTGGGAGGGAGGAGGGAGTGCTGTGTTTTAGTCTCTTAATGGTCCAAAGGACAAATCTAAAATGCAAAGAACGGTGATGTAGTATGGCCTGACAGCTCTGTTTAGAGGAGGCAACACTGATCCCCCAGATGCAGGGCTGCAGGGGATTCTGTGTTTTCAGACTGCCTGTCTGCTTGCATCTGCACATAGGCAGTAGCCTCCTCCTGGGCTCCAGAGGGCACTCAGAAGTTGTGCTAAACCAAGTTAAGTCCCATTCAGTGGCAACTTGTGATAGGTACCTGAGTGACGGCAACCTGCGGAAGGAGGTTCTCCCAGCCCATCTGAACACAACCAGAGGTGGCAGGAGAATTTCTACTGAGCGAGCTGGGCCGGTTAGTGTATGTCACCCCCACCCCACCCCTAAGTAGTCATCAATGCAATAAGATTGCGCCTGAGATACAAGGCCCAGAAGCCTGATCTTTGGGCATCAGAAAACAGGGTCCAGGAATGGTGCTTTATGTGAGATACCCCACTCCACATCAACATTCCAGGGATGAGCCAAACCAGCAGGGAGTTAGCACTGAACTGCTTTTAAAAGTGCACATTAAAAAGGAAAGTTTGCCAGGAGGAACAAAGAGATTGTGGTGGTGCTAAAGGAGGCCATAAGCTACACAGAGGCCTTGGGTGTTCCACCTGGAAACTGCTCAGACGTCTAGATGGGTTCTTAGCTTGTCTGTGATCTCTGCTGGGGAGATAAAAAGATTAAGCCCCAACATGTTCAGAAAAGAAGTGAAGTCTTGGGTATTTTAACCTGTATACTCTTGAATTCCTCTCAAATTCAGCTCTGATCTGAGGCTAAGACACACTCCCCACTTCACTTTCTTCAAAGCCACATTTTTTGAGGTATCACTGCAGTCACCTCTTCTACCCTCATCATCATAGGTAAGGTTTTCAAGGTGGCAATTGGGGCGGAGCCCCGGCTCTTATAGAAGCTTCAGCAGGAGGCAAGCGTGTTCTCAGCACATATGGGAACTATGAGGAGCCTCTGATCAAATTGGCTACAATCTTGGAGCTGCTTGGACGGATTCCTTGGCAGCCGGGTTAGCATGTGTGACTTTCAGGCTACTGTTCTTGACAATCATCTCCAATGGAAAGCTTTTCAGTGTTCCCAAAGTGAACTCTCAAATCCAAAATGGTTATCTTTGAGACCATCCATTCTCCTCAGTGGCTTCTCCAGGGAATTCTTACAGCCAAGTTGTGACAGTCACTGCATTTGCCTGCTTCTTTCCAGAAACCAAACTAGGAGATGAAACTGGTTCCTACATCCTAAGGTTCTTGCTTTCTCTCTCATGCCTCCTGAGGCTGTTTTTGGCTGTTTTCCCTCTGCTGCTTTTGGGGAATGAGGGGAAGCCATTTTCCAGTGACTTGCAATCCAGGCTGTTCTCAGCGTTTTGAGTTTAAAACCTGGGATCCTGACTAAGCCTTTGACTTAAGGGTTGCTTGCTTGCCCTCCAAATGTCCTTTCTCAGAGGGGCCAGCTAACCCGTGCAGAACCAGCACTAAGGTGGACAGCAGACAAGAGGGCAAGCCTCTAGTGTACCAAGTGCTTCCTACAAAGACGCAAGGTGTGCTCTGAGCCACAGATGGGCAAACCCTGGTGCTTTCCTTCATCTCCCACGAACTCAAGGGTTTTCCAGGTGTAGCTAACAGTTGCCACATCACACAGACCTCGAGTTTCTGGTAAGACTGCTGGTTGACATCAGACCCAACCCATGAAGGCTGGAAGGCAGCAGGCATTTGCTAAGGCAGCTGATCCAGGCAATCGTTCTGCTGGCCAAGAAGTTAAACTATTTTGAGCATTAGAATGGAGGAAATCCGGTCAGCCAAGTGCAGAGTTCAGACTTCGCTAAGGGCTTGTTTTTCTTCAGCATTTACTTGAAGATTAATGTAGGATGACAGGCTCTCCTGGCTGTCCTACCATCAGCTCTGCCTTGCACTGTGGTCGTCAACTTTCCTCAAATCAAAAACAGGCAGGTACAGGTAGTGGGCTCACAACGTTTGACCTCGACTGGTTTTTCTAAGTTATTTTGTACATTTTTCAGCAGCAAAACCAAACTGGGTCTTCAGCTTTATCCCCGTTTCTTGCAAGGGAAGAGCCTTTATACAATTGGACGCATTTTGGTTTTTCCTCATTGAGAATTCAAATCCTCTTTTGTATTGTTTCTACAATAATTTGTAAACATATTTATTTTTACCTGCTTTTTTTTTTTTTTTTAATTTTCAGGTCAAGTTTTTTATACTGCACTTATTTGTCAAAATAAAGATTCTCACATATGCCGGTTATCTCGAAACTACTACTTTGTATTTAATGAAAG